ACTTAATTCTTTGAAGTAGCTGGAATCCTCCCTCTCAGCCTGCAGGAAACAGCTCTGACTTGCTGACTGTCTGCCAGCTGAAGAGGTGGAGTGGAGTAAGGTGGAAGGAAAGCAGTGCAACCTGGGGCTCTTCAGGTGGTGAGGGGCTGGGGGAGGCTCTTCCTCTTAAGGCTGGAGGGTTCTGGAATCCTAACCGCCCTGCTACTAAGAGCAGGACAGGTCTGTTTTTCTCTTCTGACTCTGTCCCAGCCTTGAAGGGACCCTGTGTTACCTTTCCTTGCCCTCGGATTGAAGATATTCTACCCACCCAACGGGTACCAAGCCCTTGGGGAAGGAAGTGCTTTTCAAGACTGGGGGCCAGCGATTCCCTTTTGCGTCCTCTTCCTAATGAGGCTCCTCCGTAGGGCCGAAAACAATGCTGGGGGTCGGGGCGGGGCCCAGTGGGTCGCTTCTCCAACATGGGGTCTCCTGGGGGTTGTGGGGGAGGGGGAGCAGAACTGCTGGAATTACAGGTTTGCCGGGATATGGTAAAGGCGTGGAAACCTCAGGAGGCCGAAGGGGTGGCTCCAAGAAAGTGGGGCACCCCGTCCCCACCACGGACGCGGGGAGGGAAGTGGGGGCGGCGGCCAGGCTCGGGCAGGTACGAGTGGGCTGCGCTAGCCTCTGCCTTGCAGGGTGTGGCGGTGGGTGGTGATGACGCTCAGCAGGTGAAAGTCGCGGGAGCCGGGAAGAGGTCAAGGTTCGTGGGTGGGGCCCGGGAGTGTCAGTTGAGGTTAGACTGGAGACCCAGGTCTGCAACTCCAGCGCTTCAGGACGCTTGGAGCTGGGGAGGACCCCTATTGGCGAACATCCCGGAGGCCCCCCGAGCTCCAGGGCATGGTCTACTGCCCGGAGCCCCCGAACCGCTCCCCCGGCTGGAGCAAGACGCAATCGGTGGCCAAGGCTCCGGGGGCGGCGGCCCCGCGGCTGCTCCAATCACCGCCCAGGCGAGGGACTGGGCGTGGACGAACGGGGAAAAGTTCCTGCTGATCCCAAAGGCGCGGCGGGGAGGGGAGCCGGGGCCCCAGCCCTGCCGGGAAACGGGTTCCCAGTCCCGGCCGAGAGCGCGGGCGCCGAGGGGACCGACCCGGACTCCCCGCAACCCCCCAACCGCCAGGCCATGGCGCCCACGGGGCTCCTGGTGGCCGGCGCCTCCTTCCTCGCGTTCCGGGGGCTGCACTGGGGGTTGCGGCGGCTGCCCACGCCGGAATCGGCCGCTCGGGACCGCTGGCAGTGGTGGAACCTCTGCGTCTCCCTGGCGCACAGCCTGCTCTCGGGGACCGGGGCGCTGCTCGGGTGCGGGCTTGGGGGCTCGAGGCGCACGGGGCCCCCCCCCCATGTCCCCACCCCATGCCCCCAGCCTGTCACTGTACCCTCAGATGGCCGCCGACCCCATCCATGGCCACCCGCGCTGGGCTCTGGTGCTGGTGGCTGTGTCTGTGGGTGAGTCTGCAGGGAAGGCTGGGCCGGTGGTGGAGCAGCCTAACCCCTACCCCCATGCCCACAGGTTACTTCCTGGCAGACGGAGCTGACCTGCTGTGGAACCAGACCTTGGGCAAGACCTGGGATCTTCTCTGTCATCATTTGGTGGTGAGACTCTGAGGGCAGAAGCCAGACAGGAAGGGTTCCTCTGACCTGTGACCCTGGCTCCCAGGTGGTGAGCTGCCTCAGCACCGCTGTTCTGTCTGGCCACTACGTGGGCTTCTCCATGGTGTCTCTGCTCCTGGAACTGAACTCTGCCTGCTTGCACCTGCGGAAGCTGCTGTTGCTTTCTCGCCAGGCCCCATCCCTGGCCTTCAGCGTGACCAGCTGGGCCTCCTTGGCCACCTTGGCCCTCTTCCGCCTGGTCCCGCTGGGGTGGATGAGTCTGTGGCTGTTCCGGCAGCACCACCAGGTTCCTCTTGCTCTGGTCACCCTGGGTGGAATTGGGCTGGTCACTGTGGGCATCATGAGCATCATATTGGGGATCCGTATTCTGGTCAATGATGTCCTACAGTCTCGACCCCATCCACCCAGCCCTGGCCATGAGAAAACCAGGGGGACCAGGACACGTCGTGACAATGGACCTGTCACCAGCAACAGTTCGACTCTCAGCCTGAAAGACTAGAGAGAAGCCATGGGCCCCTCGCTGGGGGAGGTGGGGCCAGGACAAGGAGATGAGGGTCTTCCATGCACAGTCCCCCATCAGGGTGAGGGCCAGACTTGCTCATCAGAATCTCAGTTTCTCTTCCAGCTAACTCACATCCCTTCCCCTTCCTCGGATCTAAGAAGAAATGCTGATGTTGGATGGGTGGGAACCTGGGTTTCTGTTCACTGAAATCCGTCATCAGATGAGCATCCTTTCCAGCAAATAAACTCAAGAGGTACAGCTAGAGCTATCAGTAAAGGGTGGCAGGAGGCATGCAGCTGGAAGAAACTGCCAGTGGAGACAGAAGCTCTTTGCTTTAACCCAGGGACAGATGGGGGAAGGTGAAGTCCCACTAGGATCAGAGAGATCTGGTATGGGGCGGGTGGGGACAGAGAGAAAAGAGATCTCACCTATAACCAAATTCTGGCAGTGGGAGGAAGGTAGAGGAGGTGCTATCTGTAGCAGCAGAGATGGACGTGATAGTTGCCAAGAGACAGAACCTGGGCCACAGCAATTGCTGCTGATGTTTCTGGTTCTCAAAGCCACACTCCTGTTTTTCTTTTTCTTTTTCTTTTTTTTTATGAGACGGAATCTTACTCTGTCACCCAGGCTGGAGTGTAGTGGCACGATTTCGGCTCACTGCAACCTCAGCCTCCTGGGTTCAAGTGATTGTCCTGCCTTAGCCTCCCGAGTAGCTGTGACTTCAGGCATGCACCACCAAGCCCAGCTAATTTTTGTATTTTTTGGTGGAGAGGAGGTTTCACCATGTTGCCCAGGCTGGTCTCGAACTCCTGACCTCAAGTAATCCACCTGCCTCGGCCTCCCAGAGTGCTGGGATTACAGACGTGAGAACAGGCGCACACTCCTGTTTTTCTCCTTAACCCTGGTCCTGCTGTGTCTAGCCTTTTATTTTTATTTTTATTTTTAGTATCTTTTGACTTTTCTTTTTTCTTTTCTTTTTTTTTTTTTTTTTTTGAGACAAGTTCTTGCTCTGTTGCCCAGGATGGAGTGCAGTGGCTTGATCTTGGCTCACTGCAATCTCTGCCTCCCAGGCTCAAGCAATTCTCCTGCCTCCCACCTCAGCCTCCCAAGTAGCTGGGACTACAGGTGCACGCCACTGCACCAGGCTAATTTTTGTATTTTTTTGTAGAGACCAGGTTTTGCCATGTTGCCCAGGCTGGTCTCAAACTTTTGCACTCAAGTGATCCACCCACCTCAGCCTCCCAAAGTGCTGGGATTACAGACGTGAGCCACCGTACCCGACCCCTTTTGACTTTTCAAAGACAATTCGGATTCTTAGAGGAATGAACACAGGGCTGGTTTGTCTTCTTAGGACGGCACTGAAGTCTAGAATTACAGAAGGAAAGGTGCCCAGTACAGAGTTTTCCCAGGCCCAGGCTTTCATGGAAGAACAAGGGCAGAGGTAGACTGTGTGAGAGAAGGCTGCAGGAGGATAAAGGAATAGCTGGCCCTCTGGCTGGGCGCAGCAGCTCACGCCTGTAATCCCAGCACTTTGGGAGGCCGAGGCGGGAGGATCACCTGAGGTCAGGAGTTCAAGACCAGCCTGGTCAACATGGTGAAACCCTGTCTCTACTAAAAATACAAAATTAGCCGGGCATGGTGGTGCATGCCTGTAATCCCAGCTACTCAGGAGGCTGAGGCAGGAGAATCGCTTGAACCCAGGAGGCAGAGGTTGCAGTGAGCCGAGGTCGTGCCACTGCACTCCAGCCTGGGCAAACAGAGTGAGACTCTTGTCTCTAAAGAAAAAAAAAAAAGGAAGAGCTGGGACTTTTCTGAGATACATTCATAAAGTCTTCTTCCTCCCTGCTGCTTCTGCTGCGTTTTTTTCTGTTGAACAAGACCCCTTCCTTCCCAGAACATCGAGGTGACGGGAAGTGCCCAGCAGATTAAGTCTGCTGTTCCACTAAACAATGGACTGAGAGAGGCAACCCTTAGCCATCCACAGAAAAGCTACATGAGCAAAAGCAAGAGACAGGAAGATTGTCTTCAAAAAAAAACAAAACAAAACAAAAACCTTGCTAAGAAGCGGAGGTACAGAAAGATACGAAGAATGACAGAGACAGACATACATAGATTGAGTGATAGATAGAAAGAGAGAAGGATTATTCACATAGAGGTGACAGAGGCAAAGAAGGATGGAGGGCAAAAGAGACAGGCCCTAGCAGAAATATGGAGAAAGGCTGTCATAGATCCTGAGAGACACCAAAGTCACAGAACTGATAAAAGGGTTATAAACAAAAAGGACCAGAAAAATAGAAATGAAGGCCGACAAGAAGAGACCCCAAGGCTGAAAGGCACAGAGAGTCTAGACAGTGAAATAGAGTGAGTGACAAGGAGAAACACCCAGGCTCAGGAGTGATGGAGGAAATACTGGCAGATAGAGAGATCAGAAGAGCAAGAGGAGAGGTGGGAACAGAGAAGAGCGGGGACGAGTCCGGGGAGCTGAGAAGCAGAAGGCGGAGGAGGCAGTCAGTGGGAAGATTCACTGACAGAAGAGACCAGGAGATATGGGGACTTGGAGGCAGGCAGAAAGACAAAGGACAAACAGCTGCAGCGCAAACCCTAAAGACAGGCTGACAGTAACCGGTCGGCAGAGACTGGTAGGAAGATAAGGACAAGTCAGAATCAGGGGTGTCAACTGAGATGCAAATATAGGCAAAGGAGCTGACAAAGAGAATCACAGAGAGAAAAAAAAGGAGGAGAGCACAGAACAATTTAAATATCCAGGCTGGGCATGGTGGGTCACGCCTGTAATCCCAGCATTTTGGGAGGCCGAGGCAGGCGGATCACGAGGTCAGGAGATGACCATCCTGGCTAACATGGTGAAACACCATCTCTACTAAAAATACAAAAAATTGGCCGGGCGTGGTGGCAGGCGCCCGTAATCCCGGCTACTGAGGAGGCTGAGGCAGGAGAATCGTTTGAACCTGGGAGGCCGAGGTTGTTATAATGAGCCGAGATAGTGCCACTGCAGTCCAGCAGGGGTGACAGAGTGAGACTCCGTCTCAAAAAAAAAAATTGAATATCCAAAGAACAAAGAAGAGGCAGGAACCCAGAAATGAAAAGAGGAGGAAAAATACAGGTGTGAAAAAAAAATGAGAGGGATTGTGAGAAGTCTCCATCATAGAGTCATAAAAACAGGCGCAAAGGATGAAAATACATCGAGACTGAGGAAAACACAGTTGGAAGGAGCTAAACACAAGCAGAAAATAAGAGCAGAGCATTTAAATGTAATTAGATAAAAACCCAAGAGGCAAAGGTATAGATAGTGAGCTAGAGAAACAATGCAGAATTTTGTCAGAGTCTGTACTTCTAGAAGTCATGTTTGCTGGCTGGGCATGGTGGCTCACGCCTGTAATCCCAGCACTTTGGGAGGCCGAGGTAGGAGGAGTGGTTGAGCTCAGGAGTTCAAGACCAGTCTGGGCAACATATTGAGACCTCCTCTCTACAAAAAAAAAAAATTTTCTTTTTTCTTTCTTTTCTTCTTTTTTTTTTTTTTTTTTTGAGACAGTTTCATTCTTGCTGCCCAGGCTGGAATGCAGTGGCACAATCTTGGCTCACTGCAACCTCCACCTCCTGGACTCAAGTGATTCTCCTGCCTCAGCCTCCCTAGTAGCTGGGATTACAGGTACCCACCACCACACTCGGCTAATTTTTGTGTTTTTAGTAGAGACAGGATTTCACCATATTGGCCAGGCTGGTCTCAAACTCCTGACCTCAGGTGATCCGCCCACCTTGGGCTCCCAAACTACTGGGATTATATGCGTGAGCCAACACACCCGGCCAAAAAAAAATTTTTAATTAAAAAAAAAAGTCATATCTGCAAAACTCAATTTGCCATCTTAACTGAATGCCTTGATTAACAAAAATGTTGTCTGCCTTGAGTTTTTAAAGAAAAAGAAATATGACAAACTCATGTGAGGAATCTATTCCTTAAATATCTGTTGAGGTTGATATGAATTGATTCTAAGTCATACACCTTTTCTTTGGCCACTGGTATACATTCATGATGGTTTGAGTGAGTGTCCCTTTTGGTAATACTTGATAGTGTCTATGAGGCCGGGCGTGGTGGCTCACGCCTGTAATCCCAGCACTTTGGGGGACCGAGGCAGGTGAAATCCCATCTCTACTAAAAATAAAAAAAATTAGCCGGGCGTGGTGGCGGGCGCCTGTAGTCCCAGCTACTCAGGAGGCTGAGGCAGGAGAATGGCATGAACCCGGGAGGCGGAGCTTGCAGTGAGCCAAGATCGTGCCACTGCACTCCAGCCTGGGTGACAGAGCAAGACTCCGTCTTAAAAAATAAATAAATAAATAAATAGACAGATAGATAGATAGATAGTGTCTATGAAGGCTGCCCAAGAACTTGACCATTAGGGAAACATGGCTGTTTCTGTGGATTAACTAGTCAAGCCCATACAGGAAGAGTGAGGTCAGCTCCCAGGTGGGGCAGGATGTAGTGGACGCTTGGAAGAATTTGGGACCACACACGAATTGCTACCATGGTGAGCCAGTGAAACTTGAGGAAGGCAGGACTGGATTGTGATTACAACTGAGTAAGTAGGCAGAGAATTGGAGTGTGGGCAACATAAAGATGATGTGAATCAAAGAAGAATGGTCAATTAAGACCCTAAAAAAAGGACGTTCAAAAATGCAGAGGTTAAAAAAAAAAAAAGCAGAGATTGCCAGATGCTCCATTTGGTAGGAGTCTGCTTAGCACAGTGGTGCTTCGCCAGACTTTACCGTGGCCCAGGGAAATGGTCCTCAAGACGGACTCCATGTCTACCAAGCTACTTGCTAATGATTTCTTTGTCCTCCAGGACAGGGAAGGGGCTTTTCTGGATGGGATACATTGATATTTTATGGCCTTGAAACACTATCCTGATTATAAATTAATAAATTGCTATGCAAATAATTGCATTAGTTGCATCAATCTCTTATGAGCGT